GTGGTCATTATAATGAAATTCATTATTCTGGAAATTCTATAGGCTGATGATATTAACAGACCAAAAATAAATCACATAGATAAATTAATGAATAGTAGATTCTTAAGGGTTATTAAAGAAAATTAAAATGTTTTGGTGGATAAACAACTTTTTACGGCATATTCCTTTTTACTACTATTAAAGGTAAAATACTTGGTATATATGACAATTAGTCTGCCTCAGTATGCCAAGTCATTTTCCCCTTAATTCTTAGAATTCTGGTATTATCTTGATAATACTACTAGAGAGACAGCATTGGAGTTTTACATAAGATCTGCACTTTTTGTCTTTCTGTGGGAAATAAATATATATTCTCAACTGCTAAATATTTATCAGAAATGCATACACTCGTTTCACAAGAAAAATATTTGGGGACAGTAGAGATAGAAGAAAATAATTAAAAAGTATGTCTGTCCTTTTGAATTTTAACTTTTGAGCTCATTGAAATGTGAAAATTCACATGTTTAGGTTTCTTGCTATCATTTGGAGAGCCAAGATTATTAGAATTCATGAGCACCTAAAAGCAAATCTTGAGCTCACTGTCCTCCAGGCAAAATGTAATGTTTGCTGATTATTGTTAACTAATGGTACACCTCAAGAGTTTAACTGATTTTTTCCATCTTTAAACTTTATTACTGTATTTTTCTTCAGGATAAAAAAAAATTATGGGTCAATTTTCACTGAAGTGGGCTGGATGTGTGTATTCATCTCTCATCAGTGCCAAAAGGAATTATGCACATCATTCATTGGACAACAGGATGAAAACTTGTCTCTGATTGGACACTAGGGATATCAGCTGTACACACAAGATAAGTGTAAAGTTGAAAAGAGAAATACACTTAGTAATTCACTCAAGCTAGCATTTATTAACACTTTAAAACTTGCATTAAAATGTTCATGATATTATTTCCTTCCTCATATAAGAAAGCTAACATTACAATTCTTAAATTGAATGAAACATACCATCATAAAAATTGCTTTGCAGAGACTGCTAATGCAAAAACTTTTAAGCTGTTCATCCTTTTTTAATGAAAAAGATAATAAGATCAATAAAAGCACCATTCTTTACCACTTACTTAGAATGAATTTTTATTTGTTCAATGTAAGAGAGATTGGCTATTTCAATGTGTTTCAATATTGGTATAAGCTTTAAATGACAAAGATTTGTGTTTTATGACTTACCTATACATCAACAGCACTGAATTTTCTCAAAACTTATTTAGGCAGCATGACTTGGAAGGAAAATATTAACTATTGAATCACACTGATGCTCTCTGGTCTAGTTAAGATAGTTTTTTAGATACTCCATATAAGCCTGGGTTTTGCTGACAAAATTCACCTACAAAGCCCAGAGAGACTTACAGTCACTTGCAGGCATTTCTTTATATTAAGGCCTTTAAAAATAAAATATACAAGATTCTGACAACACTTGCCTTAATTGCTTAAGAACTTAAAATAAGCTTGTTGGTAGAAATGGTTTGCCAACTAGGGCAGTTTTGAGTCACCTTATCCAGTCCCCGGAATATTGGAGTCTTGTAAATAATTAACATTTGGGCAGTGGCTGAAATATTTCTGACCAGAGCAGTAGGCATAAAGTTATTAAGCAAGCTATGCTGAATACAATGTGGAGTGAAACAGACTAAGATTTGTACTGAGGCTGTAGAATTTTCAGGCTGCCTACCTTGGGTGAGTGATAGCAGTTTACTGAGACTGAGCCTCAGGAGATATATATGTACATACATAAGCACGTGTGTTTGTGTGTGTGTATTTTCTGCCTTGTTATATAATCCATCATTTGATAAAAAGAGTCCCTGAAGTTTTAGAGATACATGTGGCATTTGGCGGAGAAGAAACATAACTATACTTCATATGAGACAGTCATTTTAGGCTTCAGTATTGTAATAAAAACTTACATGAAGTAACACTTAAGAAATATTCTGAAATCCTAAAATGAATATATTGTTCCAAGTTGCAGGGGGATAAAACCTCAATTTTAGAAAATATTATTCAAGTAATTGTTATTGAGTCAATTTCATAATTTATCAATATGTGTTTATAAAGTACATGCAAGTAGATTGTAATATGCCTTACTTTAGAGATATAATTATATATATATAGCTACTTTGTTAATAGGAGACATTTTTCTCATGAAAAAATATAAATCCCTCCTCAGATTCAAACTCAAACTTAAAACACATAAATTCTAAATTGCTGGATTACTTAAGGTGTTTAGGTAAAGTAAGAGCAAACTAATCAGTAATAAAATATTGGCAAGTCCCCGTTTGTGGCTTTTTTCTAAATCTTTCATAAATATAGACATTGTTCAAATATACTTAGAAATATAGAGTCTTGAGCTATGTATTTTATTGTTAAGAAAAAAGAATTTCCCTCTTGAAAATTCCATTTTATTGCCCATCATTAAATTTTACATGACCCTATGAACTTTTCAGAATTGCAAATTACTTAAGCAGTGTAAACTCATATTACTCATATACGTATGTCTCTTTCATTAAAATGATTAGATTTATAAATTGAAAATATTATCGTAACTAATTGGCCTAAAACATGAGGTTTAATAAAATGCAGATTTTAATCAGGAGCTTAAGAATTTAGCCTATGCTTTCTACTATGTTTTTCTCACTTTCAATGCCTTTTTTTCTTGTTTTCACATCTACATAGGGAAATAATCAGTAAATTATGAAATATTTTGAAAAAGACATAATTTAAATATTTACTAATAATAACTTTGTGCCTATGTTTAATATTATGCCATGGATATAGCTGCCATTCAATACATAGTTGTTGAATAAACTAATCAAATTTATTATCCTTTTTTGTTGTTTGTGACTTGATAATACAACAGATTGAAGAATACAATCAAACTGGTGCGGAAATATCAAGATAAGTAAACCACAACCTCAGTCCTCAGAGAGAGTAATTTTTACTAGGGGTGAGCAATGGACATAACTATGATATAAAGTAAGTAGGTAAGCTGCTTACTATTCATGTTCCAGGTTATCCAAAATCATCTGAAGATATGTTTTCCTGATCTGACATAGTTCTTCAGAAGTGAATATGGTAAAACTATTGCTTCTCTCTTTCTCAACGAATCATTGTCATTGCTTTTATTTTATTTTCACAGAATATATATTATCCTGTTGATTTAAAAAATTCCAGTGAACACAGAAAACATGTGTCATCTATTTTATGTGAATTAAAACCAAAAGATCTAGGCATGAAATCAAAAACATCAAGACATCTCATTCAAAAAGGTTAGTTATATGAATTTTTAATTATATTTAATTAATGTATAATATTTGCTTCTGTTTGATGTAGGTCAGGAGTCTGAAGATGAAATTGTGGATGAAAAATTGGATACCAGTTTTAGGATATCAGTTTTCAAACTACCCATATACACTTCAGGTTCATTGAAGAATAATGCAGTATTGAGAGAGAAAAAACAACATTTTTTTCCTGCATATCCTCAGCCAATCTATACTACTCATCCAAAGCCAATCATTAAAAAAGACATACGATTGGAGCGGAGTATGAAAGAGTTTTTTGCACCACAAAGAGCTGGTATGAAACTCCGAACATTTAGTGATATTGACAAATATTACACAGAACAAAAGAAGCAGGAATACCATAAAGAAAAAGTAAGAGTTGTAGCCATGGCACAAGTTGCTCGAGAAAGAGTTAGAGTAGCTGTTAATGAACATTTGAATCAGAAAAAATATGCTACACAAAAACTAATTGAAGAAAATAAAGAGACAATTCAGAACAGTTTACGACAAGTTTGGCAAAACAGATTCAACTACCTTGAAAAAGCTAGAGAGAGAAAAGCTCTGTTTCTAAAAGAAAAATCCCAAAAGGCTTCAGAGCGTTTATTAGTTCAAAACTTAAATAATGAGCGCACTCTTTTGACCAGAGGACTACTTAAAATTGACAGACTGGAGAAGAATGAGGCTGTCCTAAAAGAGAAAAGCCTGATTGTTAAGCAAAAACTAAAAGCAGAAAAATATAGAAAGAATTTACTTAAAGAAATGAAAAAAGTTAGGTAGGTACAATTTAGATATAACAGAGGCATTATCTCATTCTATTACCTTTCTTTCTCCTCTTAGATCTCAAGAAATATATAAAAGACATTGTGAAGAAAAATTTGTTATGGATATGATTGCCTTTGAAAAAGCCTGTGAAAGACTTCAAGATGCTAAAACAAAAGTAGCAATTGTGAAAACAAATTTAGACTTTAAAGTTCCCAATGGACTGATAAAATGAATCAATGCCAGATCACATCCTATGATCATCTTAAATTATAGTCATTATTTTTAGTTGAAGGAATTTGAAATAATACTCTAAAGCAAGAAATACTCTACATCACAAGATGGATTTATATATAAGTCTTCTAAAAATATAAAGATTAGTTAAAATGTTTCTCTTATTGGTCATAATTTAACTTAAAGTTGACTTAGCACCTCTGAAAAATTTCTTAGATCAGATGCCTAAGGAACAATTAAACTGATTTAATGTATTGCAGACAATGTTGCAATGACATTGCTGATATTCTGTTTCATATTCTTTCTAAATATAGCAATTCATAAGCTAATTTAGGTTTTTCTGGAAACCTTAGAATAGTAATTTCTACTCCAACTGCTGACTTTTATTAAGACACTGTGTACGTTGATGACTTTTATTACCTGCTTTTATATATTTCCTGCTTATTTTGTTAAAACAATTTCTGAATTTATTTTTTAAAGTATGGTTTCAATATTTTGTCAGTGATATATGCTGTTATAAAAATTCAGAAAATATGAACTATGAAAAGTAAATTAAACATTCTTATCACCTTCCTTGAAGACTGTAAGATTTTTGTATATTTACT